CGAGCAGGTCTGTGCAGCGAGGAAACATCCGAGGCTGGAGTGAGCCACGCGGAGGAGGAAGAACAGCCCGAGCTCACAGGGGCGGGGAAGAGTTCTAGCTCGCGACAGCCCCTGGGAGGAACCCTGCACTATTTGTGGCGTCGAGTAAAGCACCGGAAGGCTCTGCTCAGGAGCGTGAACGACACCGCCCGCTGCAAGCCTGGAAAGGAACGCGTTGCCTCAATTCACTCCGATGTGTCACACACGCGGCTCAGTCACCTAGGGAGCAGGAAAAGGCCAGCGGGCCACGCAGGGCTCACCCGGGCCTGCATCCAAACGCAAACGGCCAGGCCCACGAAGCAGGAAACACAACCCGCAACGAGAAGCAAAGGGATCCACAGAGAAGGGCCAGGAGTCACGGACGACGCCAGGCAGTCGGCGCCTGCGCTTCCGCGAGCCAAGACGCCTGAGCGGCGCGGGGGGATCGGGGGATCCCCCAGAAAACTGCCCTCGACTAACAGCGCAGCGAAGGGGCGGTGCGCTCGAGACCCTGGAACGGGAACGACCACAGCCACCGCAGGGAAACAACCGGGGCCCAGGCCCAGGTGGGCGGGCGGCTGAGGAGCGTGGCTGCGCCCACAAAGCCGCCGGGGGCTGCGGACTACAGCGAAGCCGGCGCGGGGCTCGGCCCTCACTACACGAGGCCTGGGCGCCTGCACGCCCCCGTGCTTCAGCCCGCGGCTCCCGAACACCCCCGCCAGGCGATCCCCAAAAACGCCCGCTGCGCGAGCCTCGACGGGAACGCACCTGCGTCTAGACGCTGACGCCGTGCGCGGGGCGGGGGCCGGCGAGCATGCGCAGTGTGGTGTGGACAGGGCGTGGTTGGCAAGCATGCGCAATGTGGGCCGGGCGGGGCTGGCGAGCATGCGCAGTATGGGGCGGGGCGGGGCAGGGCTGGTGAGCAAGCCCGCGGGGAGCGAGCGCGGAGGCGGGCGTTGCTACGGCAACGGTGGGCGGCCAGGGAGTTGCCTGAGGGAAAAGGGGCAGACGTCCCTGGGTTCCGGTGTTCGCGGAGGAGTCGAGGCACGGAGAGGCTTCGGGGGAGGGACGGAAAGAAGGGTGGCCCGCCAGGCGGGCGGGGTCCATGGATTCGGGGTGAGGGCCGTCCGCGGCCTCGCTTTCGCCTCCTCCGAGCCGGGCCGGCGATGGCCGCAGCTGTGAGGCGAGGTCGGGTCCCGTAGCGGCGCGCAGCCTCCTTGGGGGACTCGGGGTCCTGGTTAGTTTCCACAGCTCCTTCTATCTGAGGGGTACGAATTTACGGCTGCCTAAAGCCTTAGAACAGTGATCCCACGTCGGTAATTTTAGAACCCGGTAGGACCGGCTGCCATCAGGGGCCCCAGGTGCAGGGTGGTGTCAGCTTTGAGAGGAATTGGAGCCTCGTCACCGCGCGCTTCCTGCATGAGTGGAACCTCAGAAAACGGTCAGCGGGGTTCAGAAGGCAGGAGATAACACCAAGACCCTACGTAGGATTGCATCTTTACGTCGTAGGCTTGGTCTCGTGTATTTTTATTGAGCGTGTTTAATTAGCTGAGGTTACTCGCTTTGGCACCCCAGTGATCGTTTTTGCCACCAAGCTCTGCCTCTTGAGCGTTTAATACTGGGATTTACAAAGCAACGGGTTCCTGTTAATCTTAGCTTTCAATACTGGGCAAGGGTTACGTTTCTAACCCTACCAGTGCCGCAGGCTCATTATATATTGAAGGACTCACCTGGTATTTGGTTTTCTCATTTATAAAGTGGAGTTGGAGTAGGTACTTGAAGGGTTTTCAATACCTTTAAATTCTGAATTTTAAACTCTAAAACTTAATGATACCGTAGGACTTTAAGAGAGTATAGGTTTTAAAAGCTCTTACCTTGATATTAATGACAGTGGTCTACTGTGTAGAAACTTGAGATTAAATTGCAGACTGCAGCTATGACCGGACCATTTTTAGTGTGATGCAAACTGTATCTTCTGCAGGTTATAGGCATTTTGGAAGCAGGAACTGAGAAAATTCTGGCAGTGATCTTTCAGTATTTTAAATTCCACCATTTCTCCAAGTTCAGTTGTCTTGATGAGATACAGGGTGGAACTTATTTCAAACATCTCTTGATGCCAGAATTGAACGGGAACAGAAAAGGGCTGTAGTAAGAACCATCATCAAAGCCTCCAGGACTTGAGCAGCGACTGACGTTTTTACTTCTAACCCTGGATATCTCAGAGATTTGGTTCCACTGTGCTTTTCTATCTCTCCACTCACGCCTTAGTGAGTTTGTTCTTTCGGTTGGAGTAATTTAACTTGAATAACTTTCTATTTCTCCTCATCACAGTATATTTTGAATACATCTGTCTTCATAAAATACACCATGTCCAAAATCTAAAAGGGCCAATTCCAAATTATTCCACCAGCTTTGAAGGGAATTGAAGCAAGAATAACAAGAGTAAGTTCTGTGTGAAAAGACCTACTTTAGATACTTTGACTTTCTGTTGACCACGTCTTTGCAGCAGAAGAATAGAAGGAAGGTGATAGGATGTGATGATAGAATTTGTGATAGCCAAGCAACAACTTTTCCTAATTCGGCATGTTAAAAAATAAGGTACGCTATTCTTTTCTTAAACATACACGTTACCTCTAAATATGACTTTTTTCCTACTTTTTAGGGTCACTCATCTAAGAAAGATAACTTGGCAGTCAATGCAGTTGCTTTACAAGATCACATTTTACATGATCTTCAACTTCGAAATCTTTCAGTTGCAGATCATTCTAAGACACAAGTACAAAAGAAAGAGAACAAATCTCTAAAAAGAGATACAAAGGCAATAATAGATACTGGACTTAAAAAAACTACACAGTGCCCCAAACTAGAAGACTCAGAAAAAGAATATGTTCTTGATCCCAAACCGCCGCCGTTGACTTTGGGTAAGCTGACGTAGTCATTCATCTTTTGGCTTTCTAACTCCTGTCCTGTGCTGTCTTACTTTAGCACAGAAGTTGGGCCTCATTGGGCCTCCACCACCTCCACTGTCATCAGATGAATGGGAGAAGGTGAAACAGCGCTCTCTCCTGCAAGGGGACTCCGTGCAACCATGCCCCATCTGTAAAGAAGAATTCGAGCTTCGTCCTCAGGTGTTTAGCATACGAGGGTGAGCTAGAGAGCTACTTCAACGTCGTTCTGTTTCCTCATGAACAGGTGCTGCTTTCATGCTCCCATGTGTTCCACAAAGTAAGTCCACCCCTCACGCCTGCCCAGGTGCTTGTAAAATTTTAAGTGAAATGTTTTTCTTCAGGCATGTCTTCAGGCTTTTGAAAAGTTCACAAATAAGAAAACCTGTCCTCTCTGTAGAAAGAACCAGTATCAAACCCGAGTGATACACGATGGGGCCCGCCTGTTCAGAATCAAGTGTGTGACCAGGTGAGGACGCCAGGCCCGTTTGGCGCTAAGCAAAATTAGTCATTTTCAAATATCTGTGTTTTAGAATCCAAGCCTACTGGAGAGGATGTGTTGTTAGAAAGTGGTACAGAAACCTGAGGAAAACAGTACCTCCCACAGATGCCAAGTTAAGAAAAAAATTCTTTGAAAAAAAGGTAGGTAAAGATCATTATGTTCTCCAGATATGTGTGAGCTTACCCGCCCCCGCCTCCTCCTCAGTTCACAGAAATCAGCCACCGCATCCTGTGCTCATACAACACCAACATTGAAGAGCTCTTTGCAGAAATCGATCAGTGCTTGGCCATAAATCGAAGTGTTCTTCAGCAGTTGGAAGAAAAATGTGGCCATGAGATCACAGAAGAGGAATGGGAGAAAATCCAAGTGCAGGTAGGTTTGGCTGGCAGCCTGGCAACCAGCAGCGCGTGGCCTCTTCCCGTCCTGTGTGCCGCAGGCTCTGCGCCGGGAGACCCACGAGTGCTCCATCTGCCTGGCCCCTCTCTCCGCTGCTGGCGGTCAGCGCGTGGGTGCAGGCAGGCGTTCCAGAGAGATGGCCCTCCTGTCCTGCTCACATGTGTTCCACCATGCGTGTCTGCTGGCACTAGAGGAGTTCTCCGTGGGAGACAGGCCTCCTTTCCATGCCTGTCCTCTCTGCCGCTCCTGCTACCAGAAGAAGATTCTTGAATGTTGAATTCATAGTCAAGGAAAGTTAGGTAATTCTGAGGAAAAAAGTTTACCATCATTTTGGATGAACTGCATGAGTTCTGGGTTAAGTACTACAATGTAATCTGTTTCCCAGGGAAATAAGCTATTGGTAGTTGTAGGAAATCTTAGTATATTTTAAAAGCTGACATCCCACCTAATTTTAATCTTTGGTCTCTAAAAAGTAAATTTCAAATTTATGAGTTTAATCACTTCAAATATGAATAGCAAAAAATGAGAGCTTGCTTACTTCTAAAAATTGAGGTTAAGATATAGCTAGTGTCTGAACGACACTCCTTAAAGTAAGTTCCAAATGTAAAACACTCCTTAAGTTCCAAATGTTTTCCGCTAATAGTCTGTCCTAAAGCCTTTGCCATTCCTAATACTCGTTTTGTAATAATTGCTGTATTTCTGTGTAATAAAATATAAAAATAAAATATTCAGTGGTATTCAACATCAAAAAAGTGCAAATTTTAATGTCTTAGAGCAATAAAGA